TAATGTCAGTGATGCCAGGGCCATGACTGTAGGCAAGGGCTGGAACTGCATGCCCTTTGGTGCTTTTACCCTTCCAAGTTTATGTCCAGGAATATACATCTCTCCCCAACTGCCTAAGTAGGTGCTAGTTGATATCATGATTGATTTGGTCTTCTTGGGTAAGACCTCAGTTAATTCTGGGTAATTTTTTGTTTGGGGATGAACTGTAGCCATCCACCTATGAAGAAAGTGTTGCTTTTATTCTTTGCTAGGTTCCATCCATACCTGGATGAGGAACAGCAAGAATATTTATTTCCTCATTTCCTTTTTACTAATCTCAATGTCTGGTCCTTCAGAAAAGAAACGAATGGGCTAAAGAGATAACTAGACTGGAAGAGAGGAGAAAAGTGTCAGAGGGGTGTTGGAGTAGGATGGGTTGGAGGAAGGACAGGAACAGCAAAGATGGAGGCTCTTCATGCCGGCCCCAATACCTTTCCATGTCTTCTTTCTCCACCCCGATACCCTCTGATGTCCAGTGCCTGAGGAGCTGGGGCAGTAGGGACATACTGAGATTGCCCTCCAACCCCATAAATCTACATCACTTTTCTATTTTCCTGACTCAAGCTTCCAAAGGCTGGGTTCCGCATCCCCAAAACCCATCTCTGAATCTCCAGGGCCTACCACTGACTGCACAGAACAGGCATTAGCGTATGCTTCAAAAAGACATCCCTGAGGAGCATAATAGTCATACTGTCACCCTCTAGCCTATAGTTTGCGAAGCCCTTTCCAGGCAGGACTTCAGTCGCCCCTCCTTGGATGTCCCTAGGGTTAGGCAGGGCCGAAGCCACTATCCCAACTCTACAAATGAGGAAAAGCCAAGAGCCGTGCTGCAGGCAGCTGGCAGCTGGCAGCAGCACTCTTCCACAGATCTCCTGACGAAGGTCGAGCACTTCTCTGCGTCTCCCACGGCCTCTGGCGCAGAGCCTGCCGGGAGTTGTAGTCCAGTGCCCCGGGAGCTCATATGGACTGGACTACAATGACCAGCGTGCCCCGCGCTCCGCGCCCCCTTCTCTTTCAGCCTCGGGCACGGGGGAGGCTCGGCGGACCTGCTGATTGGGAACCGATATGGCGGCGACTCTGGGCAGCGGGGAGCGCTGGACGGAAGGTACTAGGTCCCCGCCTGAAGGAGGGATAGGGTGGAGACCTAATGGAGGGGCTGTTGTTTGCAGCTTACATTGACGCAGTTAGAAGAAACAAATACCCAGAAGACACACCTCCTGAGAGTCATGACCCCTGTGGCTGCTGTAACTGCATGAAGGCACAAAAGGAAAAGAAGTCTGAGAATGAGTGGACTCAGACCCGGCAGGGTGAGGGGAACTCCACGTATAGTGAGGAACAGCTGCTTGGGGTACAAAGGTGAGCATGTGGTGAGATTAAATGAGTGATTTTTATAGACATACATGCTTGTGATTTTTTTTAGGATCAAGAAATGCAGAAATTACTATGAAATTCTGGGAGTTTCTCGAGATGCTAGTGACGAAGAGCTTAAGAAAGCTTACAGAAAACTCGCCCTGAAATTTCACCCTGACAAGAACTGTGCTCCTGGAGCAACAGATGCTTTCAAAGGTCTGATCCTGAACCAATGCTCAATGGTGCCCTGTCCTCATGTGCTGGTTCTTGTTGGTTGCAGCAATAGGAAATGCATTTGCAGTCCTGAGCAATCCTGATAAGAGACTTCGCTATGATGAATACGGAGATGAACAGGTGACTTTCACTGCCCCTCGAGCCAGACCTTATAATTATTACAGGGATTTTGAAGCTGACATCACTCCAGAAGAGCTGTTCAACGTCTTCTTTGGAGGACATTTTCCTACAGGTTAGTCTCCCCAAATTATCATTCTTAAACATGCCATATCCCATACCATGTATTTCTTTTCCAGGAAATATTCATATGTTTTCAAATGTGACAGATGACACTTACTATTACCGTCGACGGCACCGACATGAGAGGACACAGACTCAGAAGGAGGAGGAAGAAGAGAAACCTCAGGTACCTAGGGAGGGAGGAGCACTGCTGCCCATACAGCAAGTTTTTATTTTTTTTTCTTTTTCAGACTACATATTCTGCATTTATTCAGCTACTTCCAGTTCTTGTGATTGTGATTATATCTGTCATTACTCAGCTGCTGGCTACTAATCCCCCATATAGTCTGTTCTATAAATCGTAAGTCTGGTATTTCTAAATCTTTCTCAGTAAGCTCACATGAGCCTCTCTCTCCTTGTTTCAGGACCTTGGGCTACACCATTTCTAGAGAAACTCAGAACCTGCAGGTGCCTTACTTTGTGGATAAAAACTTTGACAAGGCCTACAGAGGAGCTTCTCTGCATGACTTGGAGAAAACAATAGAGAAGGATTACATTGATTATATCCAGACTAGTTGTTGGAAGGAGAAACAACAAAGTAAGATACTGTAAAAGGGGCATTAGCTGGTGTTGATGAATTGGTTACCTCTTTTATCTTTCAGAGTCAGAGCTGACAAATTTGGCAGGATTATACAGAGATGAACGATTGAAACAGAAAGCAGAGTCGCTGAAACTTGAAAACTGTGAGAAACTTTCCAAACTCATTGGCCTACGCAGAGGTGGCTGAGAGGATAATGGTCCTACGCAGGGCTGGGGTTTTGCTACTTGTTCCTATTTATGTTCCTGATTCCATTTTATAATACAAAACTAGGTAATGATGAACACTTTACTATTTGCTAACTTCGTTGGTTGGGCAGAGTGGCAGGAGCATGGGCACGAGAGCCAGATGTGTCTTCACAGGATCCTTCCTGGGGAGTGGCTCCAGGGACCAGGAGTAGTTCATCTAAGTTAAATTAATGGCAAGGCATTGGATTCCGTCTCCCTGCTCCATGCCTACCCTGCCTATGTGAATGGAGTTCAGGGCATCCCAGAGCAGATCCATGCTTTCTTCCTTCTTCCCTTCTTCAGTGAAGTCTTAAGAACCAGGCATTCCTAGGCTTAGCCAAAGCTTAATATTAGTTATTTACACTGTCTACCAAGAATTATACCTCTCCCTTCATTAGAGTCATCATCTCCGCCAAGATTTAGCCTTTGGAACATGTTCCTGCCCAGCTTTCCATTTTCTAGGGGAATATGGAGAAATTTAAACTATTGTAGTCAATAGTTTTCTATTATTCCAATCTCTGCTCAGTTAGTAGCATTAGCAAACTGCCTAATTTGAGATTCCTTTATTTCCTTAACCCTCTCTCCTTTAGAGAGTCCAGAAATTAAAACTACTGAGCAGCATCTGGAGGCGGGGGCCAGGGCGAAGGTATAATGCAAGACCGAGCCTCATCTCCTCCACGAAGCCTCCCTACTCCATCATAGAACCCAGAGAATGTCCCTTCGGTCATTTCCCCTCAGTATCATCATTGGTGTCATCGCACTTAGGCTGAGTTCCTACATCCCACAGAGGCAGATGGTCAGACCCAGGAGGAGGCATTGCCAGCTCTCCAGGCTGTTTGCTCAAGCCTAGAGATAGAGGAGACAGATCCTCTCTCCTTGGATATGGGGGTCTAGCTTTGGCCCCAGCAGCCACTTTGTTTAACCCAGTATCCTATAGTTTGTGATTTGAGATGATTTTTCATTCATTCAACATTTATTGAGTGCCTACTATAAAAGCAGGGGCTCTCACACATATTTTCTTACTTAAACCTCCTCACAACTCTGAAGTAGATGTATTATCCCTGGTTCTATGAATGAGAACATTGGCCCAGAGAGGATGACCCAGGTCTTGTAGTGGCAGAGCAAGACGGTAGGCTGAGTGTCAAGTAGAAAGTGGGAGAGCATCCTCATGTCTCAGGTGATTCTAGCCAGACTGGCAAAGCAGAACCTTTCCCGAGGATGCCTCCGTCCTCCCCAACCCCATGACCCCTCATCTTTTCTGTGGCAATCTTGCATCTGTTCAGGACAACATCCCTGCTGCTCTTTAGGAAGCAGGACCCTGTCTAACATAAATTCTGTACACAAAATAAGAGGTCCCTCACAGGCAGGCAGCCCTCCACTGGTGACTAGGAAGAATTCAGTCACTGCCTGGGCTGTGTGGTTCTGGGCCTTCCTGTGGAGCTGAGCTGCCTGAATTATCATGACTCTGAACTTGGAAGGATCATTAAGTGACTGTAGCCTACACTCCATGCTTCCTTCATATTGGAAGAAAAGTTTCTGGTAGAGAGTCGGCCGGGTGCACTGGCTCAAGCCTGTAATCCCAGCACTTTGGGAGGCTGTGGCAGGTGGATCACCTGAGGTCAGGAGTTCAAGACCAGCCTGGCCAACACAGTGAAACCCCATCTCTACTAATAATACAAAAATTAGCCAGGTGTGGTGGCACATGCCTGTAGTCCCAGCTACTCGGGAGGCTGAGGCATGAGAATCGCTGCAACTTGCAAGGTGGAGGTTACAGTGAGCTGAAATCACGCCACTGCACTCCACTCCATCTCAAAAAAAAAAAGAGTCTACATTAAACAGATTCCAAAGTAAAGTTTCTTCATCCCAATGCATGGCCATGATTTACACAGACGTGCCTAGCATGGCTCATCAACATCTGAACGGTTGTTCCCTACCATGCCTCTGCAGGCATTCCACAGAGTCAGGAGATGGGTTCACAGGTAAAGATTGGGGGCTTTAGTGGCTTGTAGGGGACAACTGCTCAGTTGCAGGGAGAGGGAGCATTTCTAGAAATAGCCAGATTTTGCTGCCCAACTAGATCTGTCCTCCTGGTTTTAGGGGGCCCTTCTTGATCCCCTCTGAGTGACTGAGGGAGGTTACATTGTAAAATATGTCCATGAGCCAAACAGGCTTATGGAAAGTTCTTCTACACACAAAAAAATCAAAGCTCTCCTCTCCCCATCCCCAACCACTGCTAGAAAATTGGCCATAATGAAACTGACTTGACAGGTTAAAAGACCCTGTCCTAGATGCCCAGGAATCAGGTAGTCACACATTTTATGGACTTCATGGCAGCGATAAGTAATCTGTGATGATACTAAATAGAAGCAATAATAACTAACTCCATTAAATGTCACGCTGATTGTCTGTTTTTATAGCACCGATGGTACTGTTTTATTTATTGCCAATAGACCACAACATTCACATCTGTTTTTCCTCAAGGGAACCGTATTTGCTTTTGGTTGAAGGATTTATCTATTTGATACTATCCAGAATATTGTGAAGCTATAATTTCCTGGGTTATATTTTAGATGGGTTGTCTGCATGGTGGTAAAATAAGCTTTTTCCTCTCGCCTACGTCCTTTGGAAGATCTCCTGATCATACATAACTAGGTAGGGCTTATTCTTGCTGCCGGAGCTTGGCACCCAGCTCTAGACTGTTTCTTTGAGCATTACTGCAGATTGGAGACGTGTGTGAGAGGAGCAGCGCTCAGAAATAGGGCTTGAGGCTCAAGCAGAAACTGAAGCTCTCATTCAAATGAAGATGCTCTCTCTACCGCACGATCGGCAGTGAGAAAAGGAGGATGAAAATCCTTCTCATCACAAAGAGCTTGAAGGAACCCACGTCCCCAGATTAGCAACCCTAGAGTTCATCTGCTCAGGCCGGGAAATGTGTAAGCTTCCTTGATCAGCTCCAGGCCTCACAGCACGGGAGCAGTGACCAGTAAGGAAACGTCACTGCTGTGCTTTCTGTTGGAAATTGTTCGAAAATACAGTGAACTGGCCAGGCCCAGTAGCTCATGCCTGTAATCCCAGCACTTTGAAAGGCTGAGGCAGGCAGATCATTTGAGGTCAGGAGTTCCAGACCAGCCTGGCCAACATGGTGAAACCCTGTCTGTACTAAAAATACAAAAATTAGGCGGGCATGGTAGCACGTGTCTGTAATCCCAGCTCCTCAGGAGGCTGAGGCAGAAGAATCTCTTGAGCCTGGGAGGCAGAGGTTGCAGTAAGCTGAGATCACATCATTGCACTCCAGCCTGGGTGACAGAGCAAGACTCTGTCTCAAAAAAAAAAAAAGAAAGAAAAAAGAAAATACAGTGAACTCCAGATGCCACTGGAACATGGGTTCCAGCAGCCTGGCCAAGCTATGTGTCATTCTTTTTCCTCATGATACCCAGGATGGGCTTTGTGAGGAGGCACTGTGCCGTTCCAGTGGCTTTCTGTTACAGCTGGCCACACCATACAAGCAAGTACATCATCTGCATGCACTGCTCCTCACAGGAGCTTGCACTTCATTCATATTTATTCTGCCCTCATTTAAGGTATAAGCTTAGTGTCCTAATATATTTATTTTTGGAAAGGGCCAAGTTACAAAACATCTTTTTTTTGAGGCTGCACTGTTGATATGTCATGCAGTGGCCACCAAGAAAGTATATACTCGTGTTAGATACTGATTACATCATTTACATCACGCTCAGTATTTGGAATTAAAGATGTGAATGTTCTGTGACCAGAGTAGGGATGACACAAATGGAATCAGCTCCTGGTGGACTAAGAATCTTGAAAAAATCTGGCCACCTCATCCACTACATCTGGATTGAGTGTACTGCAACAAAGAAAAACATTAAACAATTTTATATTAAAAGAATGGCTACTTTTCCTTGGTTCTTTTACCTTTGC